CCTCCACAATCCACCCCTCACCCCTCTAATCACCTCTCCTCCTCTTTGCCTCCTTGCACACTGCATTCCTGCTATTCCTTGAGCACCCCAGGCACAGTGGGTGCTGAAGAGTCCCCCACTTCAGCCTACCTTAGAGCCTCCATACCAGCTGGTCTCTGTGCTGAAAATACTGGCCCTGGTGGCTGGATGCCTCACTCCATAAAGGGTTTGTCCTCCCTACCCTGCTGTACCCACCCTATTCCCAATCCCCTTGAGCCTTCCCTACTTTTATACTTTGCTTTTTTTCCATAGCACTTATTATCTTATAACATGTCGTATACCTTATTTATTATGGTTATTGCTTATTTTCTGTTGATTAGGTTGTAAGCCCTGTGAGATCAGAGATCTATTTTGATGCACACCAAGTACCTAGGACAGTGTTTGACATGGGGGAGCCACTCAGTAAATATTTTTTGAATGAAAAATTATGTGATCAAATTCAGGAGGAAGAGCTGCTGTTATGGGACACGGAAGTACTTATGTGGACTAGGTAGTTTATGAGCCTGAAGTTGCGTGTTTGCCTTCAAGTAGACTCTAAGCTGGTAGAGATAAGATTCTATACATTTTTACCTGCAGAATTGATGGTGCCAGACTTAAGATACTGGTCTTGTGTATGCTCAGAAAGGCTTTGGCCATAAAATTCCAGACTTAATTATAAGCAATGTATAACTTTTAAATCATATAAATTCTTAGATTGAAAAATAACATTGAAAGGTAGTGATTCCTAAAATAAGAATACTTCAACAAAATATTTTCTTGGTTATATTGCAGCAAAGAAGACAGTGGAATCCAAAGAAACAGTTATGATGGGGGACTCTATGGTGAAAATAAATGGGATTTATTTAACAAAATCAAATGCTATTTGCCACTTAAAGAGTCACCCACTTCAGCTAACTGATGATGGAGGCTTCAGTGAAATAAAGGAGCAAGAAATGTTCAAAGGAACAACATCTTTACCATCTCATCTCAAGAATGGAGGGTCAGTATTCTTTTTATTTAATTTTCTGGTCAGGATAATGGTATCATTTACCAGTTTCTTCTCTATTTTATATAGATGATTGGTTTGCTTTTTCTCTTTTATGTAAGCAAATTTTATGTTAAGGGTACATGAATAGGAGAGACTACTTCTCATGGCCAAATGGAGTTGATTTTTGTATCATTCCTTATATAATACTCAAGAACACTTTTATTCATGACTGTCAAAGTGCTGCTTCTGTAGGACTATCAGAATAAGATTTAGTTGGACTATTCCAGCCATCCCTTGAGTGATGACTGATCATTCCGTTTGTATGTTATTTGGGATTCTTGCATGGCCTGGAATCTCCTATTATCTCCCTTTGGGTTAGTTCACAGTCCTTAACTCCACAAGAGTGGACACTTATTTTATTCTTCAGTAGATCTTGGATTAAATATTTATTTTGCAAACTAATGGCTAAAACAGAAGAGTCCTGTAGATTTCAGTTATCTGTGAGATCCCTCCATTGGCCCCTCATAAATGAATGATTGGGAATTGCTTTATTTCATACCATGTTCCTAGATAGGGTTTCCTTGAGAATCAATCTTCCTACCATATTAAGGATCTGTGGAGAAATGCTTGCTGTTTGGACTGTGAATTCTTACCCTGGTATTTTACTGAAGAAACCTTGAGTATTTGGTGGCTGGAATGGGGGAAACAGTGGAGAGAACAGGCTCTGTTTTCCAGTCCCAGCCAGTAATGATGCTAAGAGAGGCAGAATGTCTTGAACTGGACAAGGTCACTCAGTTTAAGATATTTTTTTCTAGGACTTTCCATTGGGTCATCATGGATAACTGCCCGGTTCAGATTTGCTTAACAAGATTAAATTCCATGGGCCATTTTAAGATCAAGTATTTCTTACACTCACGTTAGATTTCGGGTCTGACTTTGGCTTGGACACATGTAGCATGCTTAAAACTTTTCCCCCAAGTGGCTGCTTGCCAGCTTGTTTAGCTGAACCGACCTTGTCTGCTGACACAGCCTGAAGAGTGTCACACATACGGAATTTATATTAAGCAATCTAGTAGTCCTTGTAATGTCATTTCACATTCAGAACATTTTTTTAAATTAAAGGAAAAATGAAATGTCTCCTTAAGTGGAAGAGAACGACTTCAAATTGGGACTTTGGGAGTTGAGTAGAAAACATCAAACTGGCCATTGCAGACAAATCGTTTCCAGTTGGTGAATAAGAATAGGCTGTGGACCTCAGAGCTTAAACATAAAAGGCAGCAGGAAAACTTGTGTTTCTTTCAGTACTGAAGTAAAAAGGAAACATTTATCTTGCTGCATCCATCCTTACAGTAATGAAAGTTGACTAGAAAAACCAGACAAGAGCTATTTAATTTGTTTATTTGCAAACCTTCAGATGTGGCAGAATAATCTGGAAAGCCAGAGTTCATTATGTCTTCCTCATTCTGGGACAGCAGGGGCATTTTCATTTATATATTTTATCCCACAAACAGCAAAAGACAAATCAGTTAGCACTTCTTCCTCACTGTCCAAAATTATGAGGCATTGGCAATAGCACTAATTGTTTTCTTTGTGTTTTGTTAGGACGGCTTTTGCATCATATAAGGATTGTGTCTAAGTTGGGTTTGCAATGTACCCTGGCAAGGTTAACTTTCAGTAACATTTTTTGCTTTATGAATCTTTACCTCCTTTAATCGTTGGGTGGAATTTTATTGGAGTGGTGCCAAAAAAAAGTTTACGTAGTAGGATTAAAATAAACCAAAAAACAGAAACTCTTAGCAATTCTTTCATTAATGATGTTAATGAATCAGTCTGGGACACTTGATAATTGTTTCTTGTAAACATTTAAGTGACTAATTCCAAGAAATGATCTTTGCTATGCAGTGGAGTATTCCCAGTTTTGATGGTAGAGCCCTTCCCTCAATTAACATTTTTTCATCTTTAGACCATAAAGTGGCAATTGTCAGTGAGCTGGGCTGGCAGGAGCAGGGAGGGTTGAGAAGGAGTGTGTAAGTAGACCGTGGAAAGGGGAGAGAGTGGGTGAGGCCACACTCCCAGTGTGGGGGCCTTGCAGGCTTGTCCAGTGTGACAGCGGTCACCTGTGTGGTGTGTGTTTATCTGGCTGGGAGAGGAAGGAGCATTTTGTTTCCATGAAACTGCAATAATTGTATACCCTCATTTATAATATGGATAATTCAGATATTGATGGAATATCTGAATATGGATGGAATGGAGTTCAACTTTATGCTGGTTATGGTGGAAAAAGGATTTGCTAAACAAAGTATCATTGTAAACAATGCTTTAGAGGACTATTTAACTTTACAAAAGAGAACACACTGTCAAGCACTTACGGAACTGTCATCCTCAAACCTTGTGTCAGTTATGATAGTCTCCATATGCCCATTTAGGGATTCATTTAAGGTCTGGCAGACTTGCTCCTCAGGAATACTTCACCATCACTTGCTTTGTATTACTATATGGATTGAAAGTAATGCAGCTGCCATTAACAAAATGTGTGTATTCTCCATCCATCCATCCACCCATTCACCCATCTACCTATCCAGCCATCGACATATCTACCCATACATCCACCCAGACACCCATTCATCCACCCATCCAACTGTCCATTCATCCATCCATCCACATACCCATCCACCTGTCCATCTACCCATTCACCCATCTACTCATCCACTCATCTGCCCATCCACCCACCCATCCGTCTACCTACCCACCCATCTGTCATCCACCCATCCATTCATCCATCCATCCATCCATCCGCTCATCTATATATCTACCCATCTATCCACCCATTCACCCATCCACCCACCTATCCACCTATCCATCTGTCTACCCATCCACCCATCCATATATCTCCCCATCCATCCACCCATTCACCCATCCATCCACCTGTCTACCCATCCATTCATCCATCCATCTATCCATCCATCTACCCATCCACCCATCCATATATCTACCCATCTGTCTACCCATGCAGCTAGCACCTACCCATCCACCTATCCACCCATCCATTCATCCATCCATATACCCATCTACCCATTCATCCACCCATCCACCTATCCATGCACCCATTCACCCATCCCCCATCCATCCACCCATTTATCCATTCATCCATCTATTCATTAACCTATCCACCCACCCATCTACCCATCTATCCA